ATACAAAAATTAGCCAGGCATGGTGGCAGGCACTTGTAATCCCAGCTACTTGGGAGGCTGGAGCAGGAGAATCGCTTGAACCTGGGAGGCAGAGGTGGCAGTAAGCCGAGATCGCACCACTACCCTCCAGCCTCGGTGACAGAGTGAGACCCAGTCTCAAAAAAAAGAAAAAGACACAAATTGACTAGCCCAACGTTATATTGCTGGACGGTGGCAGACTCAGGACTTGGGCCCCAGTTTTGCCACTTTAGCACAGGTTCGTCGGGGTTTATAGGGGGGACTCTTTGCTGATAGGAAGTTTTCAAATAGCATGTAAGAGAACAGTGTAGAAGTGGAATATGTGAAGGAACGTCTGGTGGGAAGATATGTGAAGCTGGCAAGTAGGGAGGTTGAAGAGAACTCACTTCACAGAAGAATTCATTGCCACGGAGCCCACAGAACCAGGAAATCCAGGACACCTCCTCTGAGCTGCTCATCTTCACGTCAGCTAGAAAAAGAACAGTGTCAGTAAAGCGCAAGTTCTCCTTCCCTGCCTCTGGTATCCTCCCTCCTCCCACATTCGGCCCTCCAACCACGGGAGAATTCGGAACCACCCTTTCTTAAAGCAACCCAAACTCTGAAGCACTCCTCTCCAGCTCCTCTAATTTACATCTCAGCCCCTTTTCTTTGAAGTTAAACATTCTTTGGGGTCCCACCACTTGAAAGAAGCCAACAGATACTTTGACCCACCAGCCCGACCCACATCCCTGGAGCTCCCGAAGGCCAGGGCCCTCTCTCCTCTGTGTCAACTCCGGCAGGGACCTCGACTCAGGCTCCCTACCAATACAAGTCTCTGCATGACCCCCACGCCTTTCCCAAGGGTTTCCAAGTTTATCATTCTCAAGCAAGAACCGGGCTCCTCCTTTTCTCACGGGTTGGGGGCGATTGTCAGGTCCCTTTCACCGGAATCCACACATCCCCCCTCCGCTCCTCAGGCCACCTCTCCCTCCTTCGTGCCGGACCTGGTCGCTTCCTCCCCCGCCCCCACATCAAAGTCCGGAGACCCCATGTGCCGCTCCCAGCGACAAGGGACTCGGAGCAGCGACGACTTCAGACTCACCGGCTGGACGGGGACCAGGACTGGGGTGGGGTAGGGAAGTTGCTACTTCCAGGGAACGGCGGCGACCGCTACAGCGCAGGCCGCGGACCCGACCGCGGCAGGCGAAGTGGGGTGGGGGGAGTGGAAATTAGGGAGGGTGGGGAAGAGGGCAACACGCAAGCGCCAAGGGTCAGGTGCCGCGGTGGATGCCGGGACACGGAGTCCCCGGTAGAGAAAGAAACTGGCTAAATGAGAGAAAGCGAACTACCAATCCCAGGATGACCCGCGCACGACCTGGCTGTCACGAAGGCCCGGAGGAGGGCGCTTGCGGGCGGGGCACAACGAGAAGCCACCGGAAGCGGAAGCCAGGTATGGCGTTCGGGGCCCGGGAGTCTGGGCAAGGCTATTTGATTGTGTCAACTCTTCTGATTAGAATGGCGCCATTTTGCGGTACGGAAGCTACACAGCAACACGTATAGGAGACTCTCCCCGAGATCTTCTAGGGAGTGACCCATCTATTTTTGTTTGGGAAGAGGAAACTCCGAAATGGGATCGCGGAAGACTTAAAGGGCCAGGCTGATTTTTTTTTCCTACTGGTATGTCTTACGGGGTGGGAAAGTGGTTTCAGAAAGTGTTTTTGACTACTTTTTCTCATCCCAGCAGGTCTCTGAGGCTGTGGTTGCTACAGGGTCACCACGAGCTTGGCTTACTTGTCTCATCCTTCCCTTGCCTGGTATCATTTTCTCAGTTCTCCCAAAAGCCATGTCCCGGCCCTTGCTCATCACCTTCACCCCAGCCACTGACCCCAGCGACCTCTGGAAGGATGGGCAGCAGCAGCCACAGCCCGAGAAGCCAGAGTCCACCCTGGATGGGGCTGCAGCCCTAGCTTTCTATGAGGCCCTGATTGGGGATGAGAGCAGCGCTCCTGACTCCCAGAGATCTCAGACTGAACCTGCCAGAGAAAGAAAGAGAAAGAAAAGAAGAATAATGAAGGCACCAGCAGCAGAAGCAGTGGCAGAAGGAGCATCAGGAAGACATGGACAAGGGAGATCCCTTGAGGCTGAGGATAAGATGACTCACCGGATACTGAGGGCAGCCCAGGAGGGGGACCTGCCAGAACTTAGGAGACTGCTGGAACCGCATGAGGCAGGAGGAGCTGGGGGGAATATCAACGCCCGGGATGCCTTCTGGTGGACCCCACTGATGTGTGCTGCTCGAGCGGGCCAGGGGGCAGCTGTGAGCTATCTCCTGGGCCGTGGGGCTGCCTGGGTGGGGGTCTGTGAGCTGAGTGGCAGGGATGCGGCTCAGCTCGCTGAAGAAGCTGGCTTCCCTGAGGTAGCCCGCATGGTCAGGGAGAGCCATGGAGAGACAAGGAGCCCGGAAAACCGGTAAGGGGAAACTTTAGCTCAGACCCATGTCTTGCCCTTAATGCTTTTTCTTCTTTCTCTGCAGGTCTCCTACTCCCTCCCTCCAGTACTGCGAGAACTGTGACACCCACTTCCAAGATTCCAACCACCGCACATCCACTGCTCACCTGCTGTCACTGTCGCAGGGTCCTCAGCCTCCCAACCTTCCACTTGGGGTGCCCATCTCCAGCCCGGGCTTCAAACTGCTGCTGAGGGGGGGCTGGGAGCCAGGAATGGGGCTGGGACCCCGGGGTGAGGGCCGTGCCAATCCCATCCCCACTGTCCTCAAGAGAGACCAGGAAGGACTAGGCTACAGATCAGCACCCCAGCCCCGAGTGACACATTTCCCAGCTTGGGATACCCGAGCTGTGGCTGGGAGGGAGAGACCCCCTCGGGTGGCCACACTGAGCTGGAGGGAGGAGAGAAGGAGGGAGGAGAAAGACAGGGCTTGGGAGCGGGATCTAAGGACTTACATGAACCTCGAGTTCTGACTTTGGTAAAGTCTGACCCTAGTCTGCTGCTGAAGTCTGAACTTGGGCCTCTGACCTGGGCCCTTTGACTTCCCCTTCCTGGGATCTGCCCAGATGCAGATCCTGAAGTTTTTGGTCAATAGGCTCTGTCTTCGTGAGAGACGGGCTGAGAGTCAGAAATAAATCAACCATTTGTGGTTTATTCACTTTTCTGGAAGCTATTTTGAGGAAGCCAAACAGAAGCCTGGGAGCCACATGCAAGTCCCACCTGAGTCAGAAGGGGCAGCCTCTCCAGGTGGCATGATAAGGTCACCTCCCTGCCAATCTGGGTTCACTTTCAGGTCCCAGACCCTCCTGGGAGTCCCCCACCTATTCTTTCAACCCCCCTGGACCAAGAATTGCCCAGCTTCGTGCAAGTCTCACTTCCCCCAGGAGGAGTTCCCTGACTACAGCCAATTCACTGATTCACAAACATAAGTCCATATACTATGTGCCAAGAATACAGGTAAAGACATTCCCAACCCTCAAAGAGTTCACAGCTGGAGAGGGAAAGTGCCATGTTATCAATTTTTTTCTTTTTTTTTTTGAGATGCAGTTTCGCTCTCATTGCCCAGGCTGGAGTGCAATGGCATGATCTCGGCTCACCACAACCTCTGCCCCCCGAGTTCAAGGGATTCTCCTGCCTCAGCCTCCCCAGTAGCTGGGATTACAGGCATGCCCCACCACGCCCAGCTAATTTTGTATTTTTAGTAGAGACGGGGTTTCTCCATGTTGGCCAAGCTGGTCTTGAACTCCCGACCTCAGGTGATCCGCCGGCCTCGGCTTCCCAAAGTGCTGGGGTTGCAGGCATGAGCCACCACTCCCGGCCCATGTTATCAAATATTATAATGCAGGGTGATAAGGGAAGTCAAGGCCTCTAGAGATGAGAATGGGTAGGGTTTTGCTGGAAGAGGCCAGTGTGATAGGAGGGCCCACGATTATCAAGCTTGTACACTTAGTTGAACTGGGACCAGAACTCTAGCCCCCAAATCTAAACTTTAAGTCAAACTTCTTTGTTCCACCCATTTGTCTACACTTTTCTTTCCCACACTTCCCC